AGGTTGTTTAGATCCAAATCTTGGGTCAGCCACTTGTTAGCTGTGTGACTTTCAGACATTATACTAACCTCCATAAGCTTTAATTTTCCTATCCATAAATTAAGGATGGTAAAAAATAGTACCTGCCTTGTAGGGTTGTTGAAAGGATTAAAAGGAGCAATGCATTAAAATGACTGGCTAAAAGTACATGCTCAATAAATGATGGTTGTTATCAATAGCAGTATTTAGACCTTGTTGATGCTGCTGCCTTCTTTCTCAGCCAGCAGAGGTCTCCATCATAGTCAAACAAGAGCTAGCTTCCCTATAACTGCACCGCAGTTGCCAAGCACATCCACTGTTGGCAGAGAAAACAGCCGAAGAATTACCACACTGACCAAACAGAGGAGAAAAAAAAGAGAGAGAGAACAGGAAATGGTTAGGATGCCACAGTAAAATGTAAGATGAACAGGTGACCATAAGTTAGGATTGTTTATGTTCTACTGCTGACTTTCACTGATATTGTCCTTGGTTGCATCTCACTTTAGCTTGTTCCAAACCAGTTTTAAAAAAGGTATCTATGTATATATCACAGAGAAGCAGTAAGAATGAATTGGCAAATATTTATGAAGTCCTCTGAAAACAAGAAGTGCTGCTAAGTAAACATTTAACATTTCTTACAGTATTAAGCTTATTTCATCCTTATTGCCAGTTATACGCCATGCCTCAGTTTTGCTACCTTTGTAATATGTTTCCTTTAACCTTCTTTTCCCAGACAGGCTTACACCTCCAAGTTCAATTATCCTGTCAATTGTGTTTTAAATTGTACTGATTTCCATTAACCAATTGTGGTATCAATTTGATGATCTGTTCCTTCTGAACTAATCATCTTTACACCCACCAAAATCTGGAAAGGCAATTAAACTGAGGAAGGTGAGAGTTATTCAAGAGAAATTAAAGCATAAAGGTAAAAACAGTGGAAAAACTAAGATTAAAAAGAGCACTGAGGAGAAAATATACATGTACTAAAAAGCACAGTATCCGAGCAGATAGAGAGACAAAGAGGAAAAGAGAGCGAGGTAGAAAACGGATACTGCCTATGCCTACTCCATCCCTCTTTCAGCACCAAGGACAGAACCTCTGAGCGGCTGACCCAAGCAACGCTCAGTTTAGGGTCCCTCCCAAATCCTCTAAAGAAAACGGATACATTCGAAAGCAGCTATGAAACATGCACTAAGGTCTAATAGGGAAGCTGGAAAAGCAGCACTCAAGTAATTTCACCTTAGAGGCAAAAATGGGTGATTTCTTTCTGTTCATTTCATAGTTTCTGAGTCCTGAGAAAGGCAAAGTTTGCTTTGCTTGGGTATGTCTGCTGTCAGTAAATGGCTGCAGGAGCCGAAGTGGTAAACTCCTCGGTCTCCAGAAATCAGAAGAAAATTTTAGGGTAAGTAATTTTTCTTTTCGTTTCTAATTTAGTTTTATTAATATTGTTTTCTGTCTCCTCACAGGAAGCCCCTTGGCATCACGCACCTCCCTCTGGGCTATGGCATCTCTGAGCCAGCTGAGTGGCCACCTGAACTACACCTGTGGGGCAGAGAACTCCACAGGTGCCAGCCAGGCCCGCCCACATGCCTACTATGCCCTCTCCTACTGCGCGCTCATCCTGGCCATCGTCTTCGGCAATGGCCTGGTGTGCATGGCTGTGCTGAAGGAGCGGGCCCTGCAGACTACCACCAACTACTTAGTAGTGAGCCTGGCTGTGGCAGACTTGCTGGTGGCCACCTTGGTGATGCCCTGGGTGGTATACCTGGAGGTGAGTAGACTTCAGGTGCATGTTGTCTCTATTAAACACTAACATCCTTGTCTCTGATACCCAGGTGACAGGTGGAGTCTGGAATTTCAGCCGCATTTGCTGTGATGTTTTTGTCACCCTGGATGTCATGATGTGTACAGCCAGCATCCTTAATCTCTGTGCCATCAGCATAGACAGGTAGGGCTGCAATTCCCCTTCCAGGTGGCCCACATGCCTATCCCCTCTCCCCTTGCTTTTTCAGGTACACTGCAGTGGTCATGCCCGTTCACTACCAGCATGGCACGGGACAGAGCTCCTGTCGGCGCGTGGCCCTCATGATCACGGCCGTCTGGGTACTGGCCTTTGCTGTGTCCTGCCCTCTTCTGTTTGGCTTTAATACCACAGGTAACAGTGATGGCTTCATTTCTAGCATCCATAACTGCTTTACCTTCCCCCTTCTCATCCACAGGGGACCCCACTGTCTGCTCCATCTCCAACCCTGATTTTGTCATCTACTCTTCAGTGGTGTCCTTCTACCTGCCCTTTGGAGTGACTGTCCTTGTCTATGCCAGAATCTATGTGGTGCTGAAACAAAGGAGACGGAAAAGGATCCTCACTCGACAGAACAGTCAGTGCAACAGTGTCAGGCCTGGCTTCCCCCAGCAAGTAAGTACCCTGGAGGGGGTAGAGGGAAGACAAATGTCAAGATTCCCTCTTGTCACACCTGCAGACCCTCTCTCCTGACCCGGCACATCTGGAGCTGAAGCGTTACTACAGCATCTGCCAGGACACTGCCTTGGGTGGACCAGGCTTCCAAGAAAGAGGAGGAGAGTTGAAAAGAGAGGAGAAGACTCGGAATTCCCTGAGTCCCACCATAGCGCCCAAGCTCAGCTTAGAAGTTCGAAAACTCAGCAATGGCAGATTATCGACATCTTTGAAGCTGGGGCCCCTGCAACCTCGGGGAGTGCCACTTCGGGAGAAGAAGGCAACCCAAATGGTGGCCATTGTGCTTGGTAAGTTTGGGTTGGCTTGAGCTGTGTTGGGTTTACCCAGTTTCTCTCTTATTTGGCAACTTAGGGGCCTTCATTGTCTGCTGGCTGCCCTTCTTCTTGACCCATGTTCTCAATACCCACTGCCAGACATGCCACGTGTCCCCAGAGCTTTACAGTGCCACGACATGGCTGGGCTACGTGAATAGCGCCCTCAACCCTGTGATCTATACCACCTTCAATATCGAGTTCCGGAAAGCCTTCCTCAAGATCCTGTCTTGCTGAGGGAGCAGAAGAGGGAACACTCTTTGTACCCATTTCTAGCTGCCAGGCTGTTGGCCCACTCAGAAAGACTGTGCAGTGTCCTCCGGCATGCAGTAGGAAGAAGATTCCTGGAGCCAGGATGTCCCTGCTTGTCAGGTATAACCAGATGTGTCCTCCAAAACAGAATATTCTACCTCCCCAGCTAAAATCTGACTTCATTCTGACAATCTTCAAATGACTGGGGAGCTTCCAAGTGATAAGCAATAATTCAGAAAGAAGCTGATAAAACATGACTCACACAAAATTGTCATCAGAGGCATGATTCATTACACTGAAGGAAAATGAACAGATCTCATCATTCTCAACTTGCAGGGGTCCTTGAAATCAGCCAGTAAACCACCTTCTAGAACAGCCAGTCTGTCTTCCTTCAAACCTCTAATTAACTGTCAGGCTAACCTTGTACTTTTACGGGCCCATTCCTCTTGGTCATTTCTTTCCTTCACTGTATCTGGAACTGTGAATGGCAAGGCCAGTGCTTCTACCTCTCTGTAGAATCCGATGGGCTACATTTGGTGAGGTGAATTTCTCACACCAAGAGAAACACTGTCCCACATTGGGATGGGGGCTTCATTTCAAACTTTGCTACCCTTGTATTTTAGCTTTAGCTAAGAAGGCTTTCTGATTCCATTCCTTTACTCTCTAGAGGAAATCTCAGAGTCTCAACTTCCAGAATCATTCAAGATGGGGATATTTTCTGAAGACGGAATGACACATCCCATTGTAGTTTCACTGTTGAAACTTATGGTTCAGAACATACCTTAGATATGCTTTTCATAACACTACCAAATTTTCCTACCCAGGGCATCTCCATTTCTGCTTAACAGGGACCCAATATAGTGGACCACATCATGACATTTTGGGCAACAGTGGACCACATATACAACGGTGGTCTCATAAGATAATAATGGAGCTGAAGAATTTCTATCACTTAATGATGTCATAGCTGTTGCAACATCATAGCTCAATGCATTATTTACATGTCTGTGGTGATGCTGGTATAAACAAAATGATGCTGCCAGTCGTGTAAAAGTATACAATTGTGTACAGTACGTAATACTTAATATTGATAATAAATGACTATGTTACTGGTTTATGTATTTACTATACTAAACTTTTCACCATTTTAGAG